CCATTTTCCAGATTAACAAGAAGCCGCACTTGATAAAGCAAAATCAGGGAGAATTCGTTAAAGGAATTTCTTGACAATCCCTGGACTTCAAAGGGGGCAAGTGAACACCTCGATTTCCTTTCAGCTGCTCCGGGGGCAGTTTGCACACAGAATTTCAAATCTAGTGGGCGGCTCCACAGGTCATTTTCGATGACCACTTTATTTTGCAGATGAGGAAACTTGGGCCCTGAAAGACCTGCCTAGGGTCTGGCCAGCAGTATGAGACAGGTCTCCAGACTTAGTTTCTACCGCCCTCCAGAATCCTCTCTGTAAAATTAGAGAAACAGCACGTTGATTTCAAATGTGAAATGGCAGAGTTCTGTTTATTTCCCCAGACCCAAGAGAGCCGGAGCGGGCGGCTCTTCCAGGCCTTGGGAACCCCGGCCTGTCCCCAGGCCCGCGCGGCACCCGCCCTAGCCCAGGCCCGCCCAAAGTTCCCTCGGGTCCCGCGCCCCGCGCTCCCTCTCAAGCTAACCCCTGCCCGCAGGAAGCGGGGCTCGGAGGCTCCCTCGCAACAAAAGGCTAAATTCGGTTTCCCTGGTTCCGCATTTCCCCAGGGAGCTCTCCTCGTAAAACTATTCCCCGTGAAGGCGGCAGGGCAGAGGTCCAGGGCGGGCTTTGCTGGGAGCCTCGGGACCCCGGGTTGGGGGCCGTGGGGCGGCACCTGGCGAGCTGGCGGGTGGGCGGCGAGCCGAGGCTTCCCGGCCTGGCGGCAACTCGCCCCTCTGCCCTCAGCCCTCCCGGCTCCGCTCCCTTCCCCCACGCCGCCCTGCCCCTCCCCCACGCCCCTTTCTCTTTCTTTCTTTCTTTCCCAGTTCGCTTGCCCCCACCCCAGCGGCGCCCGCCGGGCTCCTCGCCCAATGGCCGCGGGGCCCGGGACCGCATCAGCTGATCGGCCCGGGCTCCTGGCCGCTGGGAGCCAATCAGGGCACCGGGGGCGGCCCCGGGCCGCGGATAAAGGGTGCGGGGCTGCTGGCGGCTCTGCAGAGTCGAGAGTGGGAGAAGAGCGGAGCGTGTGAGCAGTACTGCGGCCTCCTCTCCTCTCCTAACCTCGCTCTCGCGGCCTAGCTTTACCCGCCCGCCTGCTCGGCGACCAGGTAAGCCCCCGGACGGCCCGGTGTCACGCAAGTGGATAATTATAACTCCCTCGGGGGCGGGAAGCGGGGATCCTCCCCCAGCCGCAAGTCCACGAAGAAAGCAACGAATGAAAATTATGAAGACAACGAGAAGTCAGACTCCTCCGGGTCGCGCTCCAGCTGCTTCGGCTTCGTCGCCTACTCTGTGAACTCCGGGGAGAGATCTCGAGTCAAGATTAAGACCTTAACCCACCAACCTGCCTGTTCGGACACCCCCCGGGCCGGCCGCTGTCTGTCCCCTTCTCCATCGCCCTCTCCCAGAAAGCTCCGGTGCTTGGACCAGCTAGAGTCTGAGAAAGAGGAGAGGCGCGAACGCCACTCCAAAAAGAGAAGGGTTAAAGAGGGCAACCCTAACGATACGCTTGACTTTCTGTGGCTGGGGTGAGTGAGGGGGCAGGGAGGACGACCCCGGAGTTAACAATGTTATTCTTTTTTTCTTCTCCAGAACACCTTCCACCATGACCACCTCAGCAAGTTCCCACTTAAATAAAGGCATCAAGCAGGTGTACATGTCCCTGCCTCAGGGTGAGAAAGTCCAGGCCATGTATATCTGGATCGATGGTACTGGAGAAGGACTGCGCTGCAAGACCCGGACCCTGGACAGTGAGCCCAAGTGTGTGGAAGGTGAGACAGCAATGTGGAGTGGAGCACATGCTTTTAAATGTAATTTTCCCTCTTTTTGCCCCAGAGTTGCCTGAGTGGAATTTCGATGGCTCTAGTACTTTACAGTCTGAGGGTTCCAACAGTGACATGTATCTCGTGCCTGCTGCCATGTTTCGGGACCCCTTCCGTAAGGACCCTAACAAGCTGGTGTTATGTGAAGTTTTCAAGTACAATCGAAGGCCTGCAGGTGTGTTATAGCACAGCTATGGATACCCCTCCCCTGATGGCGTATTATTGACTCTTTTTTCTAGAGACCAATTTGAGGCACACCTGTAAACGGATAATGGACATGGTGAGCAACCAGCACCCCTGGTTTGGCATGGAGCAGGAGTATACCCTCATGGGGACAGATGGGCACCCCTTTGGTTGGCCTTCCAACGGCTTCCCAGGGCCCCAGGGTAAGTCTCCTTGGGTTAGAGGTGAAATTCCCACTCTTAGTGTTTTGTCCTGATGCTTCTGTAGGTCCATATTACTGTGGTGTGGGAGCAGACAGAGCCTATGGCAGGGACATCGTGGAGGCCCATTACCGGGCCTGCTTGTATGCTGGAGTCAAGATTGCGGGGACTAATGCCGAGGTCATGCCTGCCCAGGTAAGTATAGCTCCAATCCATCAATGAAGAAGTTTGTTTTAATGGCCAAGCTTCTCGTTTCTAGTGGGAATTTCAGATTGGACCTTGTGAAGGAATCAGCATGGGAGATCATCTCTGGGTGGCCCGTTTCATCTTGCATCGTGTGTGTGAAGACTTTGGAGTGATAGCAACCTTTGATCCTAAGCCCATTCCTGGGAACTGGAATGGTGCAGGCTGCCATACCAACTTCAGCACCAAGGCCATGCGGGAGGAGAATGGTCTGAAGTGAGTACCTTCTGCTGGGGCCATCTTTAATCGGTTGGACTGCCATCTTTTCTGTTTACTCTAGGTACATCGAGGAGGCCATTGAGAAACTAAGCAAGCGGCACCAGTACCACATCCGTGCCTATGATCCCAAGGGAGGCCTGGACAATGCCCGACGTCTAACTGGATTCCATGAAACCTCCAACATCAACGACTTTTCTGCTGGTGTAGCCAATCGTAGCGCCAGCATACGCATTCCCCGGACTGTTGGCCAGGAGAAGAAGGGTTACTTTGAAGATCGTCGCCCCTCTGCCAACTGCGACCCCTTTTCGGTGACAGAAGCCCTCATCCGCACGTGTCTTCTCAATGAAACCGGCGATGAGCCCTTCCAGTACAAAAATTAAGTGGACTAGACCTCCAGCTGTTGAGCCCCTCCTAGTTCTTCATCCCACTCCAACTCTTCCCCCTCTCCCAGTTGTCCCGATTGTAACTCAAAGGGTGGAATATCAAGGTCGTTTTTTTCATTCCATGTGCCCAGTTAATCTTGCTTTCTTTGTTTGGCTGGGATAGAGGGGTCAAGTTATTAATTTCTTCACACCTACCCTCCTTTTTTTCCCTATCACTGAAGCTTTTTAGTGCATTAGTGGGGAGGAGGGTGGGGAGACATAACCACTGCTTCCATTTAATGGGGTGCACCTGTCCAATAGGCGTAGCTATCCGGACAGAGCACGTTTGCAGAAGGGGGTCTCTTCTTCCAGGTAGCTGAAAGGGGAAGACCTGACGTACTCTGGTTAGGTTAGGACTTGCCCTCGTGGTGGAAACTTTTCTTAAAAAGTTATAACCAACTTTTCTATTAAAAGTGGGAATTAGGAGAGAAGGTAGGGGTTGGGAATCAGAGAGAATGGCTTTGGTCTCTTGCTTGTGGGACTAGCCTGGCTTGGGACTAAATGCCCTGCTCTGAACACGAAGCTTAGTATAAACTGATGGATATCCCTACCTTGAAAGAAGAAAAGGTTCTTACTGCTTGGTCCTTGATTTATCACACAAAGCAGAATAGTATTTTTATATTTAAATGTAAAGACAAAAAACTATATGTATGGTTTTGTGGATTATGTGTGTTTTGCTAAAGGAAAAAACCATCCAGGTCACGGGGCACCAAATTTGAGACAAATAGTCGGATTAGAAATAAAGCATCTCATTTTGAGTAGAGAGCAAGGGAAGTGGTTCTTAGATGGTGATCTGGGATTAGGCCCTCAAGACCCTTTTGGGTTTCTGCCCTGCCCACCCTCTGGAGAAGGTGGGCACTGGATTAGTTAACAGACAACACGTTACTAGCAGTCACTTGATCTCCGTGGCTTTGGTTTAAAAGACACACTTGTCCACATAGGTTTAGAGATAAGAGTTGGCTGGTCAACTTGAGCATGTTACTGACAGAGGGGGTATTGGGGTTATTTTCTGGTAGGAATAGCATGTCACTAAAGCAGGCCTTTTGATATTAAATTTTTTAAAAAGCAAAATTATAGAAGTTTAGATTTTAATCAAATTTGTAGGGTTTCTAGGTAATTTTTACAGAATTGCTTGTTTGCTTCAACTGTCTCCTACCTCTGCTCTTGGAGGAGATGGGGACAGGGCTGGAGTCAAAACACTTGTAATTTTGTATCTTGATGTCTTTGTTAAGACTGCTGAAGAATTATTTTTTTTCTTTTATAATAAGGAATAAACCCCACCTTTATTCCTTCATTTCATCTACCATTTTCTGGTTCTTGTGTTGGCTGTGGCAGGCCAGCTGTGGTTTTCTTTTGCCATGACAACTTCTAATTGCCATGTACAGTATGTTCAAAGTCAAATAACTCCTCATTGTAAACAAACTGTGTAACTGCCCAAAGCAGCACTTATAAATCAGCCTAACATAAGATCTCTCTGATGTGTTTGTGATTCTTTCAAATCCCTATGTGCCATTATATTTCTTTATTTCCTAAAACAGGCAAAATAAGCTCAAGTTTATGTACTCTGAGTTTTTAAAACACTGGAGTGATGTTGCTGACCAGCCGTTTCCTGTACCTCTCTAAGTTGGGTATTTGGGACTTAAGGGATTAAGTTTTTCACCTAGACTTAGTTACACACAATCTTGGCATTTCCTAGCCTAGAGGTTTGTAGCAGGGTACAAGCCCCACTCCTCCCCCTTCCTTTGCTCCCCTGAGTTTGGTTTTGGCTTACCATAACATTGTTTTGACCATTCCTAGCCTAATACAATAGCCTAACATAATGTAAGATTAACTGGCTTTACGATTTCTATTCTCTGCTCTCAGTGATAAGAAACAAATATTAGCTACCCTGCTACCCTGGTTGAAGCCTTCCAAGGCTGGCTATGCCCTAGGCATGGGCTCATCCTTGGGTGTATCTTGCCTTGCAGGAAGACCAGTGGACCGATTGTGATTCTCAAAAGCTCTGTGTTGTCACCTGTGCCCTTGCCCCTTGCTCTTATCTTGGTCCGTGTATCTGGGAGTTCTTCCACCTTATCTTGGCCAATTCCTACCTTCGTTCATTCCTCATGAGGTTGGGTAAAAGCTCCCTCCGGCTCCCATGATGCTGTGCATATACCTAGCAAAAAGCAATTATTGGACACATTGGAGTGCAATATTATTAATAGCATTAATACTACTAATAATGTGGGCAATAGTGATTGTTTTTAAAAGGCAGTATACTCTTACCAGTGCGAGGTAGCTGGGGCCTGTGATAGTTTTTAGAGATAAGTTCTTCAGGCAACTGTGTATTTTACACTAGTCAAGTAATCCTAGATATCCGTGGTTTTTCTTAAGAAAGTTGGCTCGTAATATGATTTAATATTCAAAGTAGAGTCATCTACCTATTAGCTTGCTGGCGTGGTCCTAGTTTATGCCTGTTTCAGCATGATTGTTGAGTACCCTGTTTCATCCTTAGCATTTTCTTGATTTTGTTGTTAAATGATGTATACCCTTATTTCCATTGAATCTGTGCTTCCACCCCCCCAACTGAAGTTGTCTTCCCTTTGCTTGGCCACCCTTACAGCCTCTTGGATGGTGTATCCTACAGTGTAAGCACTAAACTGAAGAGGCAGTGACCTGAGCACTTTGGATTTTGTTCATTGTAATCAATTCCATGACAAAATGATTGCATGAGAAGGAATTTTAAATTCATAGGATCAGAATTTAGGTGAAAACAACCAGCATATTTGTTTCTTCACCCTCTCACCTAGAATTAGCTTTGACCTACAGGTCACAGTGCAATCCCCTTGTATTTCTAAGGTGTTTTTTATAGTTCATTTGCAGACAATGGGTTATGTGATAACTTTTATCAGTGATAGATTAAACAGAATAATGACCAAGCTTTCAACCTTAAGGAGTCAGGCCAGTATTTACAAAAGGAGGTCTCCATGAACTCCTTAAATATGAGTTCCCCTAATATCATCTTGCCAGGTACTAAATAACAACTGATAGCACAAGCTATAGGGAATTTGAAAGAATTCCATGGATGGGTGTTGTCTAGGGCCTTTTGTTGTTTTTGAGACGGGGTCTGACTCTCACCCAGGCTGGAGTATAGTGTGGCGCAATCTTGGCTCACTGCAACTTCTGCCTCCCAGATTCAAGCGATTCTCCTGCCTCAGCCTCCCAAGTAGCTGAGACTACAGGTGTGCACCACCATGCTCAGCTAATTTTTGTATTTTTAGTACAGATGGGGTTTCACCATGTTGGCCAGGCTGGTCTTGAACTCCTGATCTCCCAAAGTGAGGTCTTGAACTGGTCTTGAACTCCTCCACCTCCCAAAGTGCTGGGATTACAGGCGTGAGCCACTGCACCCGGCCTAGGGCCATGTAAAAAGCCAGATCTGTGCTGCTGTCTGTGTAGAAGGGTAGACAAGTGGATGAGAAGTTCCTGAACTATTCTTGGCCCTTTTACCACTAAGTGAAAGTAACTTGCTGCCCCAAAGAAAGATGTCTCATCATTCGACAGGACTTTCTAGTTGAACTTCATGAAAGCAAGAGATCCTGTTTTTCTTGCTCACCACTGTATCTTGAGACCTGTTGTAGTGCCTGCAATACTTATTTAATAAGTTATTTTTAAGTATCAGTTTTGTGAGCTTTAACTCTATGAGGTCTTTGTTGTTTGACTGTATTTTAACTCTGGCCATGACAGCAAGACAAAGTTCCATTTTTATTGAGCTTAAAAAGAATCAAGGCCAGGTGAAGTGGCTTACGCCTGTGATCCCAACACTTTGTGAGGCTGCAGCAGGAGGATCTCTTGAGCCCAGGAGTTTGAGACCGTTCTAGGCAATGTAGTGAGGTCCAGACTCCACAAAATAATTTTTTTTTAAATTGCACGCCTGTAGTCTCAGCTATCAGGAGGCTGAGATGGGAGGATGACTTGAGCCCAGGAAATTGAAGCTGCAGTGAATTGTGATTGCACCACTGCACTCCAGCCTGGGTGACAGATCAAGACCTTGCCTAAACAAAACAAAACAAACAAAACCCCAAAAAACAAATTGAAAATGTTGATTCTTTTTACTACAAACATTATGGCAGCACTAAAAACTTCGTGGGAGTGTACTGTGGAAAATAGTGTACTTAATTAATTCTCATTGTAATCAGGCTACCAAGAGCCTTGTGTTGCTTTAAGAGTTATAACTGCCAGGCACAGTGGCTCATGCCTATAATCCCAGCACCTTGAGAGGCCGAGGCAGGTGGATCACCTGAGATCGGGAGTTTGAGACCAGCCGGGCCAATATGGTGAAACAAGCTGTGTCTCTACTAAATACAAAAAATTAGCCGGGCGTGGTGGCACATGCCTGTAATCCCAGCTGCTTGGGAGACTGAGACAGGAGAATTGCTTGAACCTGGAAGGCGGAGGTTGCAGTGAGCTGAGATTGCAACATTGTACTCCAGCCTGGGCAACAAGAGGGAAACTCCATCTCAAAAAAAAAAAAAAAGTTGTAACTGAGGCTGGGCATGGTGGCTCATACCTGTAATCCCAGCACTTTGAAAAGCCGAGGCAGGTAGATCACTTGAGCTCAGAAGTTCGAGACTAGCCTGGGCAACATGACAAAACCCCATCTCTACAAAAAATACGAAAAATTAGCTGGGCGTGGTGGCATGCACCTGTAGTCCTAGCTACCTGGGAGGCTGAGGTGGGAAGATTACTTGAAGCTGCAGTGAGCCATGGTTGTGCCACTGCCCTCCAGTCTGGGCAACAAAGTGAGACCCTGTCTCAAAAAAACAAAAAAAAATTATAACTGATGTAAACTGGCAGTTTAGGCTGGGTGTGGTGGCTCAAGCCTGTAATCCTAGCACTTTGGGAGGCCAAGGCAGGTGGATCACCTGAGTTCAGGAGTTCGAGACCAGCGTGGCCAACATGGTGAAACCTTGTCTCTATTAAAAATACCAAAATTAGCAAGATGTGGTGGTGGGTGCCTATAATTCCAGCTACTCAGGAGGCTGAGGCAGGAGGATCGCTGGAGCCAGGGAGGCAGAGGTTACAGTAAGCAAAGATCACTCCACTTCACTCCAGCCTGGGCAAAAGAGTGAGACATATCAAAAAATAAACAAATAAATAAATAAATAAGTGGCAGTTCATCATTTAACTCCAAAGACTTTGCGTACATTTCTACTGAAAACAATCTGAGCTGATTAGAACCCTGCCATTTTATAGCCTTTAGCTCGATCTCCGACCGTTCATTTAAAAAAATTCTACTTCAGGCCGGGCATGGTGGCTCAAGCCTGTAATCCCATCACTGTAGGAGGCCAAAGTGGGCAGATCACTTAAGGTCAGGAGTTTGAGACCAGCCTGGCCACCATGGTGAAACCCCATCTCTACTAAAAATACAAAAATTAGCCGGGCTTGGTGGTGAGCACCTGTAATCCCACCCTGCCGAGTGGCAGGCTGAGGCAGGAGAATCGCTTGAGCCCAAGAGCCGGAGGTTGCAGTGAGCCAAGCTTGCACCATTGCACTCCAGCCTAGGCAACAGAGTGTGACTCCATCTCAAGAAAAAAAAAATTCTATTTCATTTTACAATATGCAGATATATGTCCATACACATGCATAATATAAATGTATACCATATTTGTGAGAATATGCATATATGTACACATTAGATACACAATACAAGCACAATACATATGTCTTTTGCCCAAGATACAGCATTTTGTAAAGGAGACAGGAATTTAGTAATATATGTTCCAGAAACAGTACACAAGAGAATTCGCCGAGATGAGAAAGTTGTCACTAGGAATGGGGAGTGGTAAGATGTAGAAGGTATAATTGTTCTTAAAGTTCTACTGCCAACTCTTTCCAATTAATTACCCACTCTGCCATGCTTTATGGACAGGAGGTTGTCGGACACTGTCAATTAATAAATATTTGAGCATGATACACTGCTTGGAGCTCCTCTAATATAGGAGAGTGATATCCTAGTGCATGTTACAGAGGGAGTGTCCACACAGTTCCTATTGTCATTTGATGAGTTACTTTTCAGGGGCCTTGTACCTGAGCAAGTTGTCCTCTTTTTGATGGATTTCAGATTGAGTTACCTGCATTGTCTTGAGATTGCAGCGTGTTTCCTCCACTGTACGGCGTAGTCAGCAGATCTATTAGTTAAACTCCAGTGGGCCCTCAGTCACTAAATCTATCCTCTGTGTTGAAGGCTTTCTGCATTTGCCTTTCAATAAAGGTTTAGAATAACTCCTTCTCTGTGACTCTGTTTTACTCCTCTAT